CTACTTTGGAAGATCAATGTAAGGTAGAAAGTTAATCCCTTTCTTCTTGCCCTCCACGCCTTCCACGCTGATCGAAGCGACCGTCCTCCCTCGAACATTTCGTGGGCTCATTCTTTGTAACACACTTGCTCTGGGCCTTAGGTGTCTCTTTAAACCCTCTCTCCCCTCTTTATTTCCAAATCTTTATCTTTGGCTTTCTTAAGCTGTAAAGGCACACTGGCACCTTAGGTGGTCAGGTAAGATCGCTGGATTCCTTATTTCGGCGAAAGTCCAGCGGACCATTCCCGCCACTGTACCCATTTTAGAAACACTTGGAAGACCCTTAAGGATCATTTACGGAGAGAAAGGTGTGCATTCTGCGGCTGCCGGCGGGCAGCTAGAGAACGTGGCGGGGGGCAGCGCATCTGGCGCCTTGGCCGGGGCGCGGAGTGGGAACAGCCCGCACGCGTCCGCTGCCGCCCTGCCTGGCGACGAGTGGCACAATCGCCCACCAGGAATCGGCTGGTGCCGCGGGTGGGCGAAGGCAGCGCCGCCGGCCCGGAGGGCGGCGCGGAGGGTGGCGCTGGCGGCGTGAAAGGCGTCTTTGTGCAAGATTGAGTGTGGTGGGGGGAAGGCGAAGAGAGAACTGATCCAGGACCTGGACGCGGGGGTCTGCGGCGCCCCTACGCCCCCACGCCCCCAGCCGTCCGCAGTGCCGGAATGAGCCGGATAGCGCCGGCAGGGGGCAGTGTGGCGATATAGGGGTTGCCGGGGGGAGAGGAGGGTCTCTGTTCACCTCTATTTGAGGCTGACTGGGGAGAAAGCTGCCTGGAGGAAGCTGCTGGGGTGCGGGGGGCTGAGGGATTTGGCTCCCCGCCCTCTCCCCTAGATGGCGGAGAAATCGGGCTAGCTGGAAGGGCGCAGCTCCTCTCCCAGAGCTCATTCTGGAGTCGGAGAACTGGGAGAGCGGCCCCCGAGGCGGAGCCTCCCTCCCGCCCCGAGTCGCGCTGCCCCCCACCTGGGGGAGAGGGGCGGGCGCCGCGCTGCCTTCCCTCCGCGCCTCGGCCGCGTGGCTTGCGGCTTATTTTCCCAGCTGGCAAGCGTCGCGCTGCAGACAAGGGAATGCCTGTGGTGAGTTGTTTATTTTGTTGAAGTTTGCGGTGGGCCCGGGGGACGTGGGGGGCGAGCGGCAGGCAGCGGCCGGGACTGTTTTGTTTAGGTCTCCATCCACCTGTGGGGTATAAATCTGCCAGCCTCAAGGCGGCGGGGGACCGGAGTGAGAAAGCTCTGACGCTCCCAAAAGCCCCTTTTCGCAACTTACAGATCTAGGACCACATTTGATTCTCCACGCCTGGAACCGGCTAGATCCTAGTTTACGCTCACCCCGCCCTCCAGCCTCCCATCAACGCTTCCCGCACCCGCTGTGTGCAGGGCTGGCGCTCCGCAGAGCAAACAGCGCCCACGACCCAGGGACAGCTGGCCACCGAAGTCCCTCCCCGGCGCCCTTCCCCGTTCCTTGAGGATAGGGGAGCTGAGGTTTTCATGTGAAGGGCGCCCATGAAATTCGTGGGAACTTGTTCTGGCGTCTTCTGGAGTGGAGTTCTTTCAGGGGTTTCGGGTCTGCCCGGGACTACAAAATGGGATCCTGGGTTGGCTGGAGTTTCCCAGACTAGGCTGGAGAGAGGTCGGCTGTTGGCTCGCGGGAGAGCCCAGAGGAACCCCTTGGGCGATGGCAGTCAAGACCGGCGGCTGCGTTTGCCTGGAAGAAAAGCCTAAATACATTAGCGAGCTGGTAAAGCTTTTAAGGCCTTCTTGGGAGCGAGTGGCTGGCTAATGAGAGGTTAATTTTGTTTCGAAGGGAAGGCTGCACTGGTTTCCTGAGATAAATGGACAGGAAGCGCATTACCTCCGCGCGCTGGCAAGCGGCTCCCAAATGCTTTTTGCACCTGCCGTTTTGAGCGGTGAGAGCAGCGGCGGAGCCCGCAGGGATTGCGGGGGCCCGTTGTCTACGAGCGGGTGATGAGCCCCCCGCAAGCCCCGGGCTCTCTCCCTCCGCGAGTGCATTGCTCACGCCAAGCTTTGGGACTCTTCTCTCACACCCAGGTCCTGCGTGTTCCGAAGTTCAGGGGCCCCCTGATCCCGCTGAGCCCCCTCCAGGAGCGAAAGGGTTAAGAATGATGTAAGTACAGGCACTTGATTTCTCAAGTCGCCCGCTTGGCCCTCTTCCAAGTTGTACTTTCCTTATTTTCTCTCCTTTCCTTTCCTTACTGTTCTAACGCTTTTTAATAAACTTTCACTCTTGCTCTGAAAAAAAAAATGATGTAAGTACAAACCACGAGCTGCTTGACGCTGAGCTGTTGGACTCCGGGCTATTTCAGCCGCTGCTTTGGGTACACAGTGGCCGGGGAGCAGCCGGGGAGCCCTTACTCTAGAAAGGATTGCACAAATCGCAAGCTTAGGTGATCTGTTAAGCAGTCAGAGATTCTCCTGTTAGATTTCTGGAAATGGAGACATATTAACTGGAGAACAGTTAAAAACATCACGTATAGGCTCAGGAAATGAAACTGCATCTTGTTTAGAATCCATTAGTGTTTCTGGCATGTGTTTTAATTCTGTCCACTTGCACGTTCATGCCGTAGTATGCTTTGCTGGATTCTCCGGATGTACTGTTCAGGTCTCCTCCTTCCTTTCTGAAAACAAAGAGAAAGGGAGAAAGAGTACCAGTGGCAAGAAACAGGGTGGATGTGTGAATTACACAAGTCATCAGCCACTTCATGATTTTTTTTCTGATTAAAACATAAAACTTTTATAAGTCACCGATTTTTTTGTTTGTGTTCTAGCTCCCTCCCCGATTTTTCTTTGTACAATATAAAGTCGTTTGTAACTTGCAGCTCACGGGCTTGAGGAGTGGCTGCGGTATAAGCGACTATTCACTACGCTCTTGCTTTCCAAGCCAATTCCTGATCTTGTGAACAGTACGAATTTACCCGCGAGTGTGTCAACTGACCTATGTCTTGAAAATAGGAACCACCTTGCGGTTTACTTGTGAAAATTAGCATTTTCCTCTAGCGGCTGAACACTTATGCAGCAATAAAAAGTGAATTGTTAGGCTTATAAATCTCGAGCTTGTCAAATTTTACAACAGAGGAGCAATAAAGCACCTTATAGAGATGAAGTTTTTCCTCTGAAGAACAGTTCCGTTTAACGACACCAGGATTTGCAATGACTCGAGGACGCCCTCTATTGATAGGAAAATCTAGAGCACCCGTGTACTTATGGAACAGGATATAGGGGGAGGGGAGTAAAAAATCATAGAAAGTCACGAGTGGAAAGACCCAAACCAAACAGAAATTATTGATCCTTAACTATTGAGTATATGCTTTGAAGTATGATCAATAAAGTGAGATGCTGCTTTTATAGGGGTCGAATTAAATCTTGGGTTAAGAGAAAAAAATGTAGTCTTTGTTAGCCAAATACTTTGAAAATCAGTATTATGTTTGATTACTTTTTTAAGATGCTTCTTAGTATGTCATGAACTGTATCTAATTATATGAAGTAATTGCAAGATAGTAAATTTTTGCTCTAATAATACTTAGTCCGCAGCATTATCTAAAAATGTCATATAACTTCCTCCCCAAAAGTCATTTCTCCAGGCAACTGTGAAGCTATTATTAAGCGTATTATGGATATACACAGGCTTGGATTATATTGTGGATAGTGAAAGGTGTGTTTACCCCTTAAGTCATCATAGTATGTAACAAGTAAGTAATGAAAAGTTACAGTAAAAACAGATAGGCATCCTTCATTAGGGACCTAGTGGTTTGGGCAATTCAAAATGTGTCTAATAAGTGAGCTGGTGAGACTGAAGGTTTGCCCCTCAATTATCCTAGTCCATTGATTAGCTCATTTAAACATGTGTGGAATATCAGCATGTCCGTGGTTGATAAGAAATTCCTAATTAGAGATTCTGAGTAACATAGCGGGTACAGTTGCCAACTACGATTTGGATGTTAGTGGATTTTAAATGGCAACCCTGTGCTGTTTGGGGAAAGGCAAAGGCGAGGGCGGTATCAAGTGTCTCTCAGCCTTGAGGTCATTCTTGAGATTAGATACCACTTCACACCTACCGATAACAAATTGGAATCTATCATCAGTCTCATAACTGCTTTTCTGTCTCCACTTGGCAGCCTCTTTCTTTGTAGACAATTGTCTTTTTCCTCACTTTCGGACCCATCCGATCATAAAAGGAGAAAGTGAGCTGCCATTGAATTAATCCGTAGAAATTTGTGGAAAATTTAAATAATCTGTAGAAATTTGTGAAAAAGCCACTGAGCAACAACAAATCGTGGCATAATTACACTGCATAAAAACCCACCACTCTCATTAATTACACTGTAACCGAACGTTGAAGTTTGCCCACTCTTAGACCTCTCCTTGCCGCTTTCAGGAAGGGAAATGTCAAACTAGAACACCTGAGCCTCGCACAGCTGCCAGCGAATTCCGGCGGCAGTTCGCGGGTACCTTCCCAGCCCATCCTATCTGCTCCGGACCGCGGGTGACATTCAGATTTCCAACACCGCCCCGAGCTTGCTTTACCAGACACCCTCAAACGACTCGGAACGCGGTTCCGCAGATGTGATTGGCTGAAAGGGGACCTGCCGCGCGGCGCTCTGTAAAAGCGCCTGCTTCCTCCAAGGAGGTGGAGCTGAAGCTGGCAGGGCCAGGGCAGGGAGGGGTAATTAAATTAAAAAAAAAACTTGGAGGGAAGATGAATCGGATCACATTAATTCAAGGAGAGGTCAAAGGCCGGTACCTTTGTAACGCCGGCGAGAGTAAGACTTGCGGTCGCCCATTTCTGTTGGGCGCGAGGAAACAGTAAATCGCGGAAGGGGGTAGAGGGGGAAGGAAAGGGAGCGCGAGGCAGCATGCGGCGCAGGAGAGAGGACTTGGAGTCGATGGACAGGGAACTCGAATTACACTGAGCGGGCGGGGGAGAGGGCCCTCTGGGTCCTGCGATTGGCAGGCTGAGTCGGGCTGACGTGCGGTCACAACCAATGGGGAGGAAGGGAGGGGTGGCGCCCCATCTGCTACACGGGCCTGAAGAAGGAAGAAGAGGAAGCGAAGCGCGCCCCCCGGCCCATGCCGCAGCCACGGGCCCAGACCCGCCACGGCGCCCGCGCCGCCGCCCTCGCCGGAGCCCACGAGACCTGCATGGACGGGCATGGGCTTGAGAGCAGCACCTTCCAGCGCCGCCGCTGCCGCCGCCGAGGTTGAGCAGCGCCGCAGCCCCGGGCTCTGCCCCCCGCCGCTGGAGCTGCTGCTGCTGCTGCTGTTCAGCCTCGGGCTGCTCCACGCAGGTAGGACGGGAGCGCGCGAGGGGAGCCAGCCCACAAATGTTTGGTCTTATCTTCTTTCCCATAGGTGACTGCCAACAGCCAGCCCAATGTCGAATCCAGAAATGCACCACGGACTTCGTGTCCCTGACTTCTCACCTGAACTCTGCCGTTGACGGCTTTGACTCTGAGTTTTGCAAGGCCTTGCGTGCCTATGCTGGCTGCACCCAGCGAACTTCAAAAGCCTGCCGTGGCAACCTGGTATACCATTCTGCCGTGTTGGGTATCAGTGACCTCATGAGCCAGAGGAATTGTTCCAAGGATGGACCCACATCCTCTACCAACCCCGAAGTGACCCATGATCCTTGCAACTATCACAGCCACGCTGGAGCCAGGGAACACAGGAGAGGGGACCAGAACCCTCCCAGTTACCTTTTTTGTGGCTTGTTTGGAGATCCTCACCTCAGAACTTTCAAGGATAACTTCCAAACATGCAAAGTAGAAGGGGCCTGGCCACTCATAGATAATAATTATCTTTCAGTTCAAGTGACAAACGTACCTGTGGTCCCTGGATCCAGTGCTACTGCTACAAATAAGGCAAGTATACCTTCTTTTTTCCCTCTCCCTACCTGTTAAACCTTGTACATGCTCCTTCCCACAGATCACTATTATCTTCAAAGCCCACCATGAGTGTACAGATCAGAAAGTCTACCAAGCTGTGACAGATGACCTGCCGGCCGCCTTTGTGGATGGCACCACCAGTGGTGGGGACAGCGATGCCAAGAGCCTGCGTATCGTGGAAAGGGAGAGTGGCCACTATGTGGAGATGCACGCCCGCTATATAGGGACCACAGTGTTTGTGCGGCAGGTGGGTCGCTACCTGACCCTTGCCATCCGTATGCCTGAAGACCTGGCCATGTCCTACGAGGAGAGCCAGGACCTGCAGCTGTGCGTGAACGGCTGCCCCCTGAGTGAACGCATCGATGACGGGCAGGGCCAGGTGTCTGCCATCCTGGGACACAGCCTGCCTCGCACCTCCTTGGTGCAGGCCTGGCCTGGCTACACACTGGAGACTGCCAACACTCAATGCCATGAGAAGATGCCAGTGAAGGACATCTATTTCCAGTCCTGTGTCTTCGACCTGCTCACCACTGGTGATGCCAACTTTACTGCCGCAGCCCACAGTGCCTTGGAGGATGTGGAGGCCCTGCACCCAAGGAAGGAACGCTGGCACATTTTCCCCAGCAGTGGCAATGGGACTCCCCGTGGAGGCAGTGATTTGTCTGTCAGTCTAGGACTCACCTGCTTGATCCTTATCGTGTTTTTGTAGGGGTTGTCTTTTGTTTTGGTTTTTTATTTTTTGTCTATAACAAAATTTTAAAATATATATTGTCATAATATATTGAGTAAAAGAGTATATATGTATATACCATGTATATGACAGGATGTTTGTCCTGGGACACCCACCAGATTGTACATACTGTGTTTGGCTGTTTTCACATATGTTGGATGTAGTGTTCTTTGATTGTATCAATTTTGTTTTGCAGTTCTGTGAAATGTTTTATAATGTCCCTGCCCAGGGACCTGTTAGAAAGCACTTTATTTTTTATATATTAAATATTTATGTGTGTGCTTGGTTGATATGTATAGTACATATACACAGACATCCATATGCAGCGTTTCCTTTGAAGGTGACCAGTTGTTTGTAGCTATTCTTGGCTGTACCTTCCTGCCCTTTCCCATTGCTACTGATTTGCCACGGTGTGCAGCTTTTACTCGCCACCTTCCGGTGGAGCTGCCTCGTTCCTTTGAACTATGCCCTCACCCTTCTGCCCTCACTTGATTTGAAAGGGTCGTTAACTCTCCCTTACAGGTGCTTTGACTCTTAAACGCTGATCTTAAGAAGCTCTCTTCATCTAAGAGCTGTTACTTTTTCAGAAGGGGGGGTATTATTGGTATTCTGATTACTCTCAATTCTAATTGTTATATATTTGAGCCCATACAGTGTATTAGGTTGAACCATAGAAACTGCTATTCTCGTAGGTCAAAAGGGTCTAGTGATGGAAGTTTTGTAGATAAGTACCAGGCATCTCAGTAACTCCTAGACTTTTTCTCATCCCATGCCCCGTTTTAAATTGTCAGTTTTCCCTCTGACTCTTCTGTGTTAAAACATGAAACTATAAATTTAGTAATTATCATGCCTTGCTCTTTTTAATCTATATGACTGATGCAAGCCCCTCTTCTTAACCGTTTCTTGGCTTTGAGCCCAGAAACACAGCTCTCCCTGTCTCCAACTCCAGTAAGCCCTCCTCAGCCTCACCTTACGAATCCAAAGAACTGGGGTTTGTTAGGTTCTTTCTCTAATGTAGAGGCCCAGATCCCATCACAAAGTTTTTCATTCTTCCTTGTCCACCATGATCTTCATCACAGTCTTTGATATGTCTGCATGCAAAGTGGAACAGAGTTGGGCGGCAATGACAGAAGAGCTTCCTTGGCCTGACTCGGTGTGCGGCCACTTCGGCACTGCTTAATCCAGATATTCTTGTTAACTAAGCATTGTGCTTCCCAGGTGGTCTGAAGTCAGGTACTCTCTCTCTCAACACCTGTAGTTGAATATGATTTGGTCAGTTGCTCGTTGTAACTTGGAGAAATTCCTATAAAGTAAGATCTCCTTGCCTCTTCCATCCATTGTTGGCACCCCCTTGCAAAAGGAAAAGAACAGCAAAAGTCAGGAGCAGTAATCTGAGAAAGTTAACTCCAGGATAGGTAGGTTTCTATTGTTATAGCTAGATGTAAATCTTTAGTTCCAAGAAGTGATAGAGTTTCTGCTTTAATAATTTGTTGATAAGTTTACATAAACAGAAATAAAAGATACTATCTTTACCGTAGTAGTTCAGGCCAAGATTATGCTTAGTTTTAGTTCTCCAGGTAGTTACTTTTGCCATGTCCTATTGATCAGTGACACTGCCAGAGGCCCATACCGGCAAGAGGAAGAGGACGTCATTTTGTAAAGTTTAACTTCTTAGCGAACTGATGTGCCACCCAGTCACAGAGTGGAGTTGTGAATTCATGTAGAGGTGGCAAACCTCTACCTTGTGTTGATGAGAGAATAATCTTGGGCAGTCTGGGAAAATAAGGAAGGCATCTCCTTCTTACTCATGGAGATTCAACTATAGAGAGTTGAAACCTAAACCCGCCTTCCTTTTATAGAAGCTGGACTAGAGACGGACTGACCATCAGCTCTGAACTGTGGCTTTTTTTGTTCACCTATGATGCCATGTACCAAATTCAGAAGCTATCGTTAATAATTTGTTTTATAATTGAGTAGTACAAGCGAGGAAAAAATACGGAGGATAACCACTATTTTTGTGCAAATAATATGAAAGTGAAGTAAAAGCAATAGAAGAAATTTCTATAGGATCTGGGTTTAGAGTGTGTATCATTAATAAATATACCTTTGCTCTTTTCAGGGAAAATAACAACCACCCTTACTGATAGTTGGGAAAAGAAGATTGGGTTATTTTGCCATATCATTTAGCTGGAAGTGACATTTAAAAGCACCCTGCATCACTAGTAATAGTGTATTTTGCTATTCTGCCCTTGTAATCGGTGTCCCTGTAAAACAATCCCCACAGATTACTTTCAGAAATAGATGTATTTCTCTACGTAAGGGCCAGGTTTATTTTCTCCTTTTTTGAGATTTCTAGAAAAAATGCTGCTTGCACATGTTGGTTCTTGAAACCTTAGCTAGAAGAATTTCAGGTCATACCAACATGTGGATAGGCTATAGCTGTTCAGAGGTCTCCTGGGGGAGCTTAAAACGGGGGAAACACTGGTTTTCACAGATGCTCCACATGGCTGTCTTTAAAAGACTCAAAACTTTTTTTTGTCCTCTTTGTTATGCTTGGAAGCTCCCCCCCCCCCAACAGTGTGTCGAGTCTTTGCAAAGAAACCTTTAGATGTGGTTCATAGATATATGAATACGTATCTGTGTAAAACAGTGAGTGTGCAGTGTGTAAATACTTTAAATTATTATGCTAGAAAAATAAAGTTACATACCTTGCTGTGGAATGTCTGTTCTGTGATTATAGGGACACCTGCTG